GTAATCTCAGGACTTTGGGAGGCCAGGAGGATCACTTAAGCCCAGGAGTTTGAGACCAGCCTGGACAATATAGTGGGACCCCATCTCTACAAAAAAATTTAAAAATTAGCCGGGCGTGGTGGCGAGCGCCCGTGGTCCCAGCTACTCAGGAGGCTGAGGCGGGAGGATCGCTTGAACTCGGGAGGCGGAGGTTGCAGCGAGTCGAGATCGCGCCACTGCACTCCAGCTGGGCGACAGAGCAAGACCCTGTCAAAAAAAAAAAAAAAAAAAAAAAAGCTTGGATTTCACCCTAAATTTAAAGGCGAGCCATTGGAGGACTTTAAGCAGGGGAGTGACAAGGTCGCTGAGACCGCCCTGCCCTGAAGCGTGTGAAGAGGGGCTCCTGGAATACTAAGTGGCTGCCCTTGTATAGTCGCCCATGTCAATTTTTTTTTTTTTCTTCTGTTAGAAACAGGGCTTGGGGCCGGGCGTGGTGGCTCACGCCTGTAATCCCAACACTTTGGGAGGCCGAGGCGGGTGGATCACCTGAGGTCAGGAGTTCGAGACCAGCCTGGCCAACGTGGTGAAACCCTGTCTCTACTAAAAATACAAAAAGAATAGCCTGGCGTGGTGGCGAGCGCCGGTAATCCCAGCTACTCAGGAGGCTGAAGCAGGAGCATCGCTTGAACCTGGAGGGCGGAGGTTGCAGTGAGCCAAGATTGCGCCACTGCACTACAGCCTGCTCGACAAAGCGAGACTCTGTCTCAAAAAAAAAAGAAACAGGGCTTGGATGAATGTTAATTCTTTTAGGTATATTCCTTGAAGCAGGATTTTTGAGTGAGCAAAATTCTGAGGCTTTTGGTTTATCACAAGATTTTTGAAGCATGGCCTAGATAAACCTCTTATTAGTTCCCCACCCCGCTACAGGCCCTGATGTAATTAACCTAAGCCCTAAAATTCGGCCGGCTTCTCTGCGGACTTTGAAACGCCTCTAATGATTGGTCAACAACTTTTCACGTTAAAGAAACAGAGGATGCCATTGGCTGGAGTTACCTCGCGGACGGCGGAAGGTGGACTCGCGAATGTTAGGCCTGTGGGTGCCATAGCGACCGGGAGGTTGGGCTGGCCAGATTCAGCTGCCGGGACCGGACCAGGTAGGAAGCAGTTCCGGCGGGGGGACCGGTCCATCTCTACAAATGCTGTGTTTTGCTGTTTCAGGTGCTTAGGAGAACATGCAGTAGAACTTTTCATCAAACAAATGGAACACGTCACAGAATTTTGCTAACATGGACAACTCTGCACAGAAAAATGAACGCACTGGCAAACATCCCAGACGTGCCAGTGAAGTACAGAAAGGTACATGTGTCTTTGCAGGGAGGAGATAGCTCTTTAACGGCCTAATGCTGGTGTCTGAATCTAGGCCAAGGAGCAGTGAGGACGCTTCCTCTGTCCTGACCGCGCCTCGTCCAGGCTGCTCCCAGAATAGTTTTGCTGTCTCCTTCCTGCCTGGCAAGAATGTCTTTACTATCATCTCCTTCCTTTTCTCCGGGACAGCCTGTTTAAGGTACTTTATGTGACCACATCTCACTAATTTAACATTTTGATTTTACTCCATTTTTGTTGTTTAGGTTTTACTGCTGCATATCCAACACAATCCTCCATTCCTTTTAAATCTCAAGCTTCAGTAATCCCAGAATCAGAAAAAAAAGGATTCAATAGTCAAGCCAAGAGATTTCCTCATAAGAAGGTAATGACGTTGTCTCAGGGGTTCTTTCGTTTTCTCGATGACACCACCTTCTCTTCCCTTTCAGAATGATATCCCAGGACCTGGGTTCTACAATGTTATTCACCAGTCACCGGTGTCCAACAGTGTCTCATTGTCCAAGAAAGGAACTTGCATGTTTCCCTCAATGGTGAGAACCACTTCTCTTGAGTAAAGCATTAACAATGCTGATTCCTTTGGTTGTCTCCTTACAGTGCGCCCGATTGGACACCATCATTTCTAAATACCCTGCAGCGAATGCATACACTATCCCATCGGATTTTATTTCCAAGAGAGACTTTAGTAATTCGTGTTCCAGCATGTTCCAGTTGCCAAGCTTTATGAAAGCTCTCAAGTTTGAAACTCCTGCACCAAACTATTACAATGTAAGAACTCTGCCTATGCTTGCTAAATACAGCTGAGTACATTGGGTGTATTTTCTCCCCCTAGGCCTCTGTCTCTTGCTGCAAGCAGAGAAACAACGTCTGTACTCGAGCCGGGTTTATGTCAAAAACCCAAAGAGGATCTTTCGCTTTTGCTGATAAAGGACCTCCCCCAGGTAAGCAGCTGCTTTGCACTGGCCTTGACCTACTTATTCTGTCCTAAAATTTCTTTCTCCTTAGGGCATTATGATATCAACGAATCCCTTGTGAAGCAGTCGCCAAATACATTAATGTCTTGTTTTAAATCAAAAACCAACCGTGGATTAAAACTGACGTCAACAGGCCCGGGACCTGGTTATTACAACCCCAGTGATTGCACAAAAGTTCCAAAAAAGACTCTTTTCCCGTGAGTCCCAATCATTCTGGTCTTTCTTTTGAAGTGACATCTTCCCGTTTTATCTTTCCCAAAGGAAAAACCCCATCCTGAACTTCTCTGCTCAGCCTTCGCCTCTGCCTCCGAAGCCACCTTTCCCAGGTCCTGGTCAGTATGAGATCGTGGACTACTTAGGCCCCCGCAAGCATTTCATCTCTAGTGCATCATTCGTGTCCAATACCAGCCGGTGGACAGCGGCGCCGCCTCAGCCAGGCCTGCCTGGCCCAGGTCAGAGGATTGTTTTAAATGATTGTAAAAACCTTAATGCCTCCGCCTCTCTGTCCCCTCACAGCTACGTACAAGCCAGAGCTTCCAGGAAAGCAGTCCTTCCTCTACAACGAGGACAAGAAATGGATCCCGGTTCTGTAGGGATGTCACACAAGGTCAAGGAGAACTCCAGCCACCAGCCCACCCTGCCCAGCGTCCCCAGGACATTCCTCAGGAGGAGACCGATCATGAGTGTGGCAGCTGACAACTTGGGGGGTGGCTCTACCACTCTGGCCTGGCATCCTAGCCGGACTGCTGCCATTGCCTTTGTCTTGAGCTGGAGACATTGCTCCCTGGAGACTTCACCCCAGCCCCACAGACTCCAGTGGCTTCCTGAGCAGAAGGGAGGAGTGGACAGAGCCCCCTGGCTGCTTCCCCACGCACCCATCCAGGCTGCCTTCCGGCACGACTCCCTGCCGCAGACTGAAGGGACTCCTGAAGCGCAGACTTCAAGGAGGATCAGTCCACCCTGAAGGTGGCCAAGCCTGGAAGCCCCACCCTTCCCTGTTTCATTCCTTCATTCATTTACACATTCATTCATTCCCTCACTCCTGCCTTTCTCATTTGTCCCTTTCTGACCTCACTCACTTACGGTATGTCTACTGGGCGAAAGCTACCTGCAGGCAGGTGATGCTTTTTCCACCAGTCCACAGCTTCCTTTCTAAAGTGACCACCTGTTTGGAAAGACCTCTCTTTACTCCTTTTAGACCTTTTTCTCTTTGGAGTGGGAGATCATCTTGGAATGGCAGTGGCCGGGCCCGGGGGCTGCGCTTTTCCCTGACTTTCTCTGCTGGCGGGACTGAATTTTCTCAAGGCTTACAGGCCCTTCCATGGAGTCCACATGGCCTGTCTAGGCCTGATAGCTTTCGTCTCTCTATGTGGAGGGAAAAAGAAATGTGCCCTAGTGGTTTTGGTGGAGGCTGCACAGATTCGCGGTGGGTGGGGAGCTGCCAGGCTCCTTTTCTGATCTCCCAGCAGGCTTTGACTGACGCTGTTTAGTCTTTCTGTACATTAACCCCGCCAGATACCGAGAGGTTACAAAGCCTCCAAGGCCTGTACAACTGTGGCCTCTCCAGAGAAGTGGTTCTCAGCCTTGACTGCACACTGTAATCACCTGGGGACTTTAAAAAGTACTGAGGCCTGGGGCCCACCCACAAATGCTGATTTAACTCCTCCAGGGTGGGGTCTGGGCAGTGGGGAGGCAGGAGCCACCCAGGTGATTCCAATGATAGGTGTAGGTTGAGAAGCGCCACCTTCCAGCTTCCTAACTGGCTCTGGGAGGGGAGCTGGGTGGGAAGTTCAGGAGGTGGGAACTTTGTACACGCAGAGCACCTGGAGCACCTACAGCATGGCTGTGGTTCCACACTCCTCTGTCATTTAACCTTCACACATCACCTCGTTCTGACATCAAGGGTGCGTCACAGCCACAGTGAGGCCTCGCCTGGGCAGAGCAACTCTGGGTGCCCCACTGGGTCCCTCCCACAGGGGCAGGCAAGCCTAATGGGAACCCGAGGCAAAAGGAAACATCAGTAATACGAATCCTGTCTTTAAAACTGTGATGTTTTGTTCACCATGGATTTTTTTTTTGGGGGGGGGGGCCTTAATTTTAAAAATATTGCATTAAACTTATTTATCTTGCTTATTGAGCTTTTGGGTACCCCTTAATTTTTGTGCCTTA